CACCGTGCCTGGCCAATGCACACTGTCATTTAGCTCATGTTAACACCTGAGTGTAGGACACACTCCTGGAGGTGGAATTGCTGGGCCAAAGAGTATGTTTCTTGTCATTGTGATAGATATTGACAAATGAACCCTCACAGAAGTTGTGCTGAGTTCTGTTCCCACCAGCGACGTAGGCGATGACCTTTTTCTGGAGGGAGGGGGCATCCTTGGAGTCCACAGAGCCAGGAATGGAGAGTGGGCCCAGAATTTTGGTATAGGTGTTGTATAAACTTATAGTAAGGTTAAGAAAACCGCAACTATCCTTATCAGAGACTTGGCGGGGGGCAGGGTATGATGGAGATCATAAGGAGGCTAAAACACTCCACACCCTCCCTCTGCATTGCTCCTGCACGGGAGTCGGGAATCTTTTCAGGTTGATACGATCTCACCTTGAGGAGCTGTGAGGTCCCAGAAGCCTCTGGGTTGCAGATTGCTTGGGGTGAAAATGTCTGTGCTACTGAAATCTAACTTTTTACAAAAAATTACGGGCTGGGCGCAGTGGCTCACGCCTGTAATCCCAGCACTTTGGGAGGCTGCAGCGGGTGGATCACTTGAGGTAAGGAGTTCAAGACCAGACCATAGTGAAACCGTGTCTCTACAAAAAAAATTAGCCAGGTGTGGTGGTGCATGCTTGTAATCCCAGCTACTCAGAAGGCTGAGGTGGGAGAATCCCTTGAACCCGGGAAGTGGAGGCTGGAGTAAACCATGATCGAGTTACTGCACTCCAGCCTGGGTGACAAGAGTGAGACTCTGTCTCCAAAAAAAAAAAAAAAAAAAAAAAAACTGGATTGCCTGGCTCTACTCCGGGCACAGCATGCAGGCCCAGTTCTGCTGCTCTGCTGTTTGTTCTGCTTTCCTCCACATATTGGCATCACCCTCTGGTGCCAAGATGGCTGCTGCATTCCAGGCATCACATCCAGACTCAGACCCAGAGAAGCTGCCCATCCCTACCTGGGTGAGCCTTTGTAGGAACGAGAAACCGCATCCAGCAGCAGAAACCTCACCCAGCAGCGTCTTTTCCGGTCTCATTCACCAGCGCCGCCCACCGCTCAACCAATCCCTGGCCAAAAGAATGGGACCGCCTGGAAGGCTGGACCAAACAGGACCTGCCCTCTGGGGCTGGGGAGAGGCCCAGATGAAGGCTGCAGGACAGGATGGACTCCTAGACCTCTGTTACCAGCAGTGACTACCTCTGTCTGGGTGGTTGGAACATGTTTGAATTTTATTCTAAGTACTGTCTACAAGTTCTGCAATAAACCTTGACTCTTCTTTTAATAATGCAAAAGGAATCGAAGTGATTGTTTGAAAGGGAGAGGAAGAAAGAGAGAGGGAGGGAGGGAAGAATGGAGGGAGGCAGGGAAGGAGACAGAGAGAGTAGAATCCAGCCACCGGAAAATCCAGAATAGCTGGCTTTGCTTAATCCATGCCTGGAAATAACTGCTGGGTTTGCAACAACTTCTCTCCCGGAGACAGACCAAGGAAACTACAAAACTGCAGGAAGGATTGAAGGGCCGGGCACAGTGGCTCACGCCTGTAATCCCAACACTTTGGGAGGCCGAGGTGGATTGGATCACCTGAGATCAGGAGTTCGAGACCAGCCTGGCCAACATGGTGAAACCTCGTCTCTGCTAGAAATACAAAAATAAGCCGGGCGTGGTGGCGTGCGCCTATAGTCCCAGCTACTCGGGAGGCTGAGGCAAGAGAATCGCTTGAACCTGGGAGGTGGAGGTTGCAGTGAGCTGAGATCGTGCCACTGCACTCCAGCTTGGGCGACAGAGTGAGAATCTGTCAGGTGGATTCTGAGGGTACTCTGACCCCACGAACCCAGCATGAAATCTTCCAGGCATTAAGGAACATTGAGGATGTGGAGGATTGGAAATCCCTCCAGGGAAAATACACTTCTCTTGAGCAGGGTCACGAGGGGTGGGGGCAATGTGGGAGGTGGGGCAAATCCAAAGACAAGGTCAACAGCAATAATAATAATAACAATGACAGGCATTTGTTGCTTGTTGGCTGGGCCTCTTGCATACAGTTCTCCCAACATCCCTGTGAGGTGGTGATGCTTATCCCCATTCTCCAGGGGAGGAGGCTGAGGCCCAGAGAGGTGAAGTCGTGTGCCACAAAATACCCCAGCCATATGGTGGTAGAACCAAGTTTTCAGCCAGACTCACCAGCTCACAGCAGAGCTGCCCTGGACTCTACAGCCATTCAGTGTATAGCTGGGCCACTCCATCATTCAAGGCAGTTCAACGTCAAGATTCCTGATTTGCCTCAACCTGGGGCCTCTAGAAGATACCATCACCCCCAACAAGCTGAAGACGTGTGTCCGGAACACTCAGACACACACAAAGTGCTATGGATACACCACACCCCGACCTAGCTGTCTCTTCCTGATGGACCTCACTGGGTAGAAATGCCTGGCACCGCCTGCCTCAGATCCCTAGGTCAGCTCTCACTCCCCAATAGAAGTTTCTGATGGTTCAACCTCTGTCTGTGCTCCCATCCCAGGGAGTATAGGTGGAGCCTCCAGAGCCCATGGACAGGGCATGCTGGGGCTGGGCCAGCCCCAGCGGTGTCTCTAAGGCACCCCTGGGATCCCCACTGAGCTGGCCTACTTCAGACAGCCAGGGCCCACCCCTCTGGCCCCCTTAGTGTCCAGCTCGTGGCCCCTTGGCATTTCCACAAGACGCCAAGATGGAGATTCCCATGGGGACCCAGGGCTGCTTCTCAAAGAGCCTCCTGCTCTCAGGTAAGGAGGAAATAGACCCTAAAGGCCAAGGGTGATCTCAGCCCTTCCCTGTAACTTCCCACAGCCTCAATCCTGGTCCTCTGGATGCTCCAAGGCTCCCAGGCAGCTCTCTACATCCAGAAGATTCCAGAGCAGCCTCAAAAGAACCAGGACCTTCTCCTGTCAGTCCAGGGTGTCCCAGACACCTTCCAGGACTTCAACTGGTACCTGGGGGAGGAGACGTACGGAGGCACGAGGCTATTTACCTACATCCCTGGGATACAACGGCCTCAGAGGGATGGCAGTGCCATGGGACAGCGAGACATCGTGGGCTTCCCCAATGGTTCCATGCTGCTGCGCCGCGCCCAGCCTACAGACAGTGGCACCTACCAAGTAGCCATTACCATCAACTCTGAATGGACTATGAAGGCCAAGACTGAGGTCCAGGTAGCTGGTAAGTGTTAGGGTCTGGGGATGAGGTGAGGACCCCCTCTCTCTTTCTTTCTCTCACCCCTCAGAAAAGAATAAGGAGCTGCCCAGTACACACCTGCCCACCAACGCTGGGATCCTGGCGGCCACCATCATTGGATCTCTTGCTGCCGGGGCCCTTCTCATCAGCTGCATTGCCTATCTCCTGGTGACAAGGAACTGGAGGGGCCAGAGCCACAGGTACAGGGTCCCCAAGTGTCCCTCTCCTGTCTTCCAATTTTCTTCCCCTCTCTTTCCACCCTAGACTGCCTGCTCCGAGGGGCCAGGGATCTCTGTCCATCTTGTGCTCGGCTGTATCCCCAGTGCCTTCAGTGACGCCCAGCACATGGTTGGTGCTTGTAAATACTTATTTAGTGAACTTCCTAATATCAATTCCCTCTATGTGTCCCCAGGATGGCGACCACAGAGAAGCCAGAATTGGGCCCTGCTCATGATGCTGGTAAGGCGGGAGCCCCAGATCTCACTACCTAGTCAGCTGGTACCTCCCCTGGCCTCTGTTTCAGGTGACAACAACATCTATGAAGTGATGCCCTCTCCAGTCCTCCTGGTGTCCCCCATCAGTGACACAAGGTCCATAAACCCAGCCCGGGTGAGTCCCGTCCCCAGCCTCTCCCCTGAAGCAGCGCCCACTCACCCGTGTCCTTCCCTTGCAGCCCCTGCCCACACCCCCACACCTGCAGGCGGAGCCAGAGAACCACCAGTACCAGGTATGGAGCTGGGAGCTGGGAGGGGTGGTGGGTCATAATTCTGTTCTCTCTTCCCCCCAAGCAGGACCTGCTAAACCCCGACCCTGCCCCCTACTGCCAGCTGGTGCCAACTTCCTGATGGGTCCTGGGCCAGGCCAGCCAGGGAGAAGACAAGGCCCCAGCCCTCCTCTGGGAGCCTCACACCTGAGACCAGCAGGACAAGGCCATTGGGGGCTGTGGGGCCGATGAGGTGGACTCAGCCAAAGACTCAGCAGCACATGGGGCAGGTGTCCTGGCAGGGGGACAGGAGACTGTAACAGGCCCAGGTCCTTGTGCAGCCCGTGAATGCACGCCCGCCTTCGGTCTGTTCCTTCAAGCAAGCTGGCCTGGGCCATGTGCCTGTGAAAGGCAGGCTCTGGCCCCTTTCCATGCCAAAGTCCCCCAAGATCTGGATATCTGGGGACAAGATGGTGGCCTCAGGCCTGCCTCCCAGGCAGTTGGCTGGGCTCCCAACTGTCTGTCCTCAATGCCCTACCCCAACTCCACTAGTGACCCTCAGAGTCTTCTCCCCTTAGGACAAGGCAGACACCCCACCATGCGGGCCTCAGGTGGCAGAGAGGCCCAGCCTCACAGGCCTGTGGCCCCACACACCAGTCCCAGCAAGGTGACCACGGCTGCTGGACCCCTTCCCTGTTCAGGCAGGCCCAGCCCCTCTCAGAACCTGCTGCCAGCTGCTGGTCTTGGCCCCCACCCTGAATCTTACTGAGTCCCTCTGGGCAGCAGCTCCCTTCTCCACCCCACCCCAGCACCCGTCCCAAATGTGGCCTCAGCTTGTCCTCCCCTTCCCCAAACTATGCATTCATTCAGCAATAAATGAGCCTTTGCTGTATGCCAGACCCAGTTCTAGGCTCTTGCAGCCCTGGTAGAAAGCAAAACAAAAACTCCCGCTTTCCCAGAGGGTCACTTGGCAGGGGAAAGAATCAGGAAATAAAATAAATAATGAACATGCGTTGTCTGTCAGATGGGGATAAGTGTA